TAAGAAAATGGGAGTTGACTACTCACCTTCCTGCCTACTAACTTCCTTAATTTCCTTCTGGTCCCTATGAGGATTAAATGAACCAAAGTATGTAAAAGGTTTTGGTCATACTGTTAGGTGCTAAATAGACAGCATCCCTGGGCCTTGCTCAGGGAGGCAGCCAACGCAGAAAGGACATTACAGGCTCTGGCGTCATAAAGCCCCTGATTCCTATCCTGGTTCTTTTAACCAGCTCCAGGTATCTCTGGTTCCTTATCTGTAAAACAAAGATTAAAACTGTTATTTTTTTTTTTTTTTTTGAGACCAGGGTCTTACTCTGTTGCCCAGGGTGGAGTGCAGTGGTGCAATCTCGGCTCACTGCCACCTCCGCCTCCCAGGTTCAAGCGATTCTCGTGTCTCAGTCATCCGAGTAGCTGGGATTACAGGTGCCCTCCACCATGCCCAGCTAATTTTTGTATTTTATTTTTTAGTAGAGACGAGGTTTCGCAATGTTTTCCAGGCTGGTCTCGAACTCCTGGCCTCAAAAGATCCTCCCACCTCAGCCTCCCAAAGTGCTGAGATTACAGGCGTGAGCCACTGCATCCAGCTGGCTCTATTTATTTTCTTGGACAGACTCTCGTTCTATCCCCCAGGGTGGAGTGCAGTGGTGCGATCATGGCTCACTGCAATCTCCACCTCCCGGGTTCAAGCTATTCTTGTGCCTCAACCTCCCGAGTAGCTGGGATCACAGATGCACACTAACACACCTGGCTAATTTTTGTATTTTTAGTAGAGATGGGGTCTTGCCATGTTGGCCAGGCTGGTCTCAAACTCCTGGCCTCAAGTGATCTGCCCGCCTTGGCCTCCCAAAGTGCTGGGATTACAGGTCTAAGCCACTGTGCTCGGCATCCTCCTACTTTAAATGCCAATTCTTCATGCCAAATACATGCAAACCAAAAAAAAACAAACCTTGTTTCTTTCAGAGAGTATGATGGAAGGTCTGATCTTCATGTTGGAATAACTAACACAAATGGTAAGTGCAGTTTTGTAGCTTAAAAAACCCCTACTACCCAGCAAAAGGAAAGCAGTATTTGTGGAGATTTGATTATGGCAACATCTAATAAGTGATTCCATTGTTCACTGGGTTCTTGTACTGCACCATGAGGTAGGCATTGCCCACAAATGAGAAATATTTGACTTTATGGCAAATTATCACTAACAATACAAAATATTTGAAAGCTCTTTAACGTTTTCTCAGTGAGGAGCCTCACAAACCTGTACATTTTTTATTGGTTTTTAAAAGAGGAAGAAATAGATGTCCAGTGAGATTGACTTGCCCAAGACCTCCCATCTTGTGTCTGAAGCAGAATTTGGAACCAGGCCCTCTGACTTCCAATCCTATGCTCAGCCGACTACCACTGGGTCCCCACATTCTAGGGACGTCAGGAGTAAAGCAGGATGTGGTGGGGCCTGCAGTGTTTTTTTTTTTTTTTTTTTTTTTAAGGAAAGTGAAGATTAAACAAAACTTCCTTTGGCCACCTATAGCTCTGAGGGCAGTGTGCAACCCTTCAGCCAGAAGCTTTCTTGTCTGCAGGAAAAGGTCCTGGGTGGAGCCACCTGCAGGATGTGTAGCCTGGATATGGTGAGGCAGGTGAGGCACCTACCCAGGCCTCACAGGTGAAGTTTTGATTTGCAGGGGTTGTGTATAATTACAGTGCACATGGTGTCCAGCGAGACGGAGAAGGGTGGGAAGAGAGCATAAGCATCCCATTACTGCAGCCCAACATGTATGGAATGATGGAGCAATGGGACAAGTACCTGGAAGACTTCTCCACCTCGGGGGCCTGGCTGCCTCACAGGTACACGACTGCAAATGCTGCCCCCTCGCTGATTCTTCTCAACACCCTTATTCTCCTCCATAAGGTATGAAGACAACCACCATAACTGCTACTCTTACGCACTCACGTTCATTAACTGCGTTCTGATGGCAGAAGGTAGACAGCAACTGGACAAGGGTGAATTTACGGAGAAGTACGTGGTCCCGCGGACAAGGCTGGCATCCAAGTTCATCACACTCTACCGGGCGATACGGGAGCATGGCTTCTACGTCACTGACTGTCCCCAGCAGCAGGCACAACCCCCTGAGGGCGGCGGTTTGTGCTGAGAGCTATGTAAGCGCAGCCTGGACGCTGGAGGGTAGGGTGGTTGCTACCTTTAATCAGTACTATGGATTTCTAAATGCATTTAACTGTGGTTAATAAAAGCGTGTATGGGCCGGGCATGGTGGCTCACACCTGTAATCCCAGCACTTTGGGAAGCTAAGACAGGTAGGTCACCTGAGGTTGGGAGTTTGAGACCAGCCTGACCAACATGGAGAAACCCCGTCCTTACTAAAAATATAAAATTAGCTGGGCATGGTGGCGCATGCCTGTAATCCCAACTACTAGGGAGGCTGAAGCAGGAGAATCGCTTGAACCCGGGAGGCGGAGGTTGGGATGAGTTGAGATCGTGCCATTGCACTCCAGCCTGGGCAACAAGAGTGAAACTCCATCTCAAAAAAATAAAAAATAAAAAATAAAAACGTGTATGGCTTTCCTTCAAGCATATGTCAGC